ATAATTGGAACACAGTCAGGCCCCCAAGCCTGTCCCTTCCTCCTCCTGGGACAACCCCTGCCACCCACCGCTCACCCCGAGCTAGGGTCTCACACAGTGATAAGCTTGTTCTGCAGCTCTGGCTTGGTGATGATGTACACTTGGACTGTGTCAAACAGCTCTCGGGAGATGAAGTCTTCAGGGACCTGGGGAGGGGAGTGGCAATGGGCCCCTCAGTGGACATCTGTACTGGGTGTAGTACAAATGGTGACCTCCTCATGCCCCCCAAGCCCAAGTCCTCTTCTCCAGCGTTCCCCTCTCTCCCATCCACTCAGGCCTATTACTTCTTTCTGTTTCCAAACATACGCTATGATCTCACCTCCTTCCTGGCTTCTGCATATGCTGTTCCCTCTACCTGGAACACTTTCTCCTGCCTTACCTAAACTTCCTATGCATCATTTACTCTTCACTCAGTTCAGGGATACTCATGGGTCACCCAACTCACCTTCTGTGGGACCTGGAACCCCCCAACCGGATCCCTACAGCCCGATATCCTACAAACACTGCCAATGTGACGTATGTCTTCCCTGCCACATTGGGAGCCGGGGGCCTGGGTCTGACTATCCTCTAGCCTCACAGTTGTCTGCGAATGAAGCAGCATGCCTGCGTGCAGCACGGGAAACTACTGCCTTCAGGCAGCCAGTTGAGCTCTCGAGAACGTCCCTCTTCCCGCCCAGTCCCGCGAGCCCGGGTGGCACCTGATAGGTGATCTTGGGTCCCAGCGTGGGGTGGAACTCGCTGAAGAATATGCATTCGATGCGGCAGCCGCTGCCCATGGCAATAACCGGGCCCAGGCCCGTAGCTCCTCGTTCCTCGCGCAGAGGCGTCCCCACCTCCTGTGAACACTTGTCAGAGACAGCCTCGAGGCCTGTGTCGCTGGGGCACGCAAGCTTGCCAATCCCTCTGCCCAATGGCGCCTGCGCAGCGCGACTCAGAGGCGTGGCTGGGGCGGGGGACGGCTCGTCCCAGGAAGTCCTGGGTGGGTAGACGTCGCACCCGGAAGTAAAGCGGCTCCGTGACGGAGCGGCGGTGCGCGCGGCAGGGCCCGGAGTATCCCGCTTTCTTTGGAGGAAACCACCGCATCAGATCTGCGCTGCGGCAGAGGCAGGCAAGTCCCTAGCGTGGAGGGGCAGCATGCTGGCAGCACTTGGGGAGGCGGTGCGCTAAGGGATTCACGCTGTAACTGGGACCGCAGCAGGGAACTACAATTTCCATAGTGCTCCGCGCCCTCCCAGCTGGCTCTACTGCCGGCGACGGCGTGGTACACGCTGGGATTTGTAGTCTTACATGGCTTTGCGCCTCCTACCTGGAAGGCGGGCCAGCGATTGGTACCAGTTCAGACATGGGTACACGTTGACAGGCCGCCGGCCGTCGACTGGCATGTTGTGACCATTCCTGGTGCTGGTCTTGGTACTGTTCTTTCCTACCATAACTTATTGGAAGAGGGTGGCATTCCTGCCTTGCAGCCTTTTCTCCAGTGAGGAGTGAACAGTGGGCACCTGAGATCCTGGCCCACGCTACTATGCTTTCAGGCTACAACCACTAGCACGGCTGACGATGGCCCTTTCTGCGGAGACCGAGTCACACATCTACCGAGCTCTGCGTACTGCTTCTGGCGCTGCCGCCCACCTTGTGGCCCTGGGCTTTACCATCTTTGTGGCTGTGCTTGCCAGGCCTGGCTCCAGTAAGTAGAATTCATAGCTGACTTCTGGGAAGCAGCCCCATGAGGCCTCCTCTTCTCATTCCAGGCCTGTTCTCCTGGCACCCGGTGCTTATGTCTTTGGCTGTAAGTAGTGGGCCTGGGCAGTTCTTAGGGGTTCACTTGAGCTTCCCATCCCCTGTTTCCTCAGTTCTCCTTCCTGATGACCGAGGCACTACTGGTGTTTTCTCCTGAGAGTTCGCTGCTGCACTCCCTCTCACGGAAAGGCCGAGCACGCTGCCACTGGGTGCTGCAGCTGCTGGCCCTGCTGTGTGCACTGCTGGGCCTCGGCCTTGTCATCCTCCACAAAGAGCAGCTTGGCAAAGCCCACCTGGTTACGCGGCATGGGCAGGCAGGGCTGCTGGCTGTGCTGTGGGCAGGGCTGCAGTGCTCAGGTGGGGTGGGGCTGCTCTACCCCAAGCTGCTGCCCCGATGGCCCCTGGCGAAGCTCAAGCTATACCATGCTACTTCTGGGCTGGTGGGCTACCTGCTGGGTAGTGCCAGCCTCTTGCTGGGCATGTGCTCACTCTGGTTCACTGCCTCTGTCACTGGTGCAGCCTGGTACCTGGCTGTATTATGCCCTGTCCTCACCAGCTTGGTCATTATGAACCAGGTGAGCAATGCCTACCTATACCGCAAGAGGATCCAACCATGAGCTCTTCCCAGCCTAGGGGAAGCCTGGATTTGCCCCTCCATGTAGGAGCTGGGCCTAGGGACCTGTTGAACTCTCTCAGCTGAGTCAGGGGACACCTCAGGCACTGGGACAGTTGGGCATTTGGAGGCCCGTGTGTGAATTCCTGCTCCTCATGCTGGAGTGCCTCCCATTTCCTTCCCCTTTCTCTGTCATCCCAGAGGAACATAGGCATCATGTGTCTGGATGAAGCTGGGGCTGCAAGACTGCCTCTCCTGCAAGGCAGCTCATACTTGTACTGTATGTTCAGAAATTTTAGGAGAGAAAAAAGTAAAAAATTTGTAAAAAATGACTGAAAAGATTGATGGGAGAAGCAGCCCA